CCCCTGACACGAGGGCTCTCCATCCCTTCTGGTGCAGGCGGAGTCAGGAGCGTGTATCTGTCCACCCCCACCGCCTCCATCCCAGCTTCGACTTCGGCCAACTGCAGACACCTCAGCCCAGGTATTTGGCTGAGGGCACTGACTGGTGAGTCTTCAGGGCCCCTGGGGGAGGAAGGGAGGAAGGGAGGGAGGAGGGAGGTCTTGCCAGATCTGTGGAGTTTCTGTTTTCCTTCACTTTGAATGGCGCAGGAGGCCTAGTTCTCAGGCCCCAGCGTTTGCCTCTGCTCCCAGCCACCCTCTGGGCCAGATGGTCCCACGTGAGCCTGGTTCTAGCAATTAGCTCAGATATTACTGGGTGCTATTATATGCCCATCGTAGGACACAGTGTTCATGGTCCTGCAGTGGGGGAGGGGGACAGGGATAGAAAACATTTCCCAGGCTCAGTGAGGGATATGAACCAGTGGTCCCTGGGGGGAGAGCAGAAAGGAGAATTCCGAGGAACTGGGTTGTCAGGAAGGCTTTCTGGAGCAGGTGCATCTCAAGGGATCCACAGAGAAGTGCCAGGGCATGCCAGCAAGGCAGTGCTGGGTGGGGTGGCTGTGTAAACACAGGCTTACATTGCATCTTGAAGGATGGAGGCAAAGCCAGCCAGGTCAGAGGTCAGGACTGAGGAGGGGAGCTGGGGAGAGAGGTTGAGGGTGGTGTTGTTGCTGAGTCTTTGCAGATAATGGGCCCCTGAGCAATCTGCCCATAATTTCCCTCACTCAGCACAGATATCTTTGTTGTCCTGAGATGCAGGGTCGCTTGGTTTTGGATCCTGGGTCCCACCAGATTCTGGTTCTAGCTCATAAGAGAGCTGATATTAACTAGAGTTGGATCAGAACCCTTGAAAACTTAAAAAGATGTGCAGTTCACTGAATATTCAGAGGTAAAAGGCATCATGCCTGCAGAGTTCAGGGGAAAAAAATCTATCTATCTAATCTATCATCTATCTTCACAGAGGATTGTGTGTGGGTATATATGTATGTGTGTGTGTGTGCGTGTAAGTATATACATTGTGGGGGAGAGAGAAAGGGAGACAGAGAGAGAAGGAAATAGAAATGCAGTAAAATGGTGACATTTGGGGAATCTGGGTGAAGGGTATACAGGAATTCTTTATGCTGTTCTTGCAACTTTTAGGTCAAAAATATTTTGTTTCATTTTGTTTTGTTTTGGAGTGTAAAATAATCTATCAATGGAAAAGAATGAATTATCTTAAAGATTGATGTGCCGTTGTGTCATTTTTCAGCCACTTGTCAGGCTTAGTCCAGGGTTGCTTTGGGAGCCCTTCCCATGCACACCCAGGAATGATTCCAGAGAATAGTTCCAGTCAGTTGAATGCTATGGGAGCTTCTAGGTGCAGGAAGTCGTGGCTTTCACATGTTCCATTTTCTTCAGTCCTTTGCTCATTCTCAGGTACACTCTCCATTAAATTGAACAATTCCATAAAAGATAGATTGCACTACAGCCAACTTCTGCCCAGCCTTTTCCAATTAGCAGATTCAAATTAGGAAGATTTAATTGCAATTTGGATTGAATTCTGTCCCTCAGCAGTCAAGTCAATTTCATTTAATTCAATTCAGCACACACGGAGTACTCAGGGCCCTTGCATATGGCTGAGTGATTGGAACACACACAAGGGCCTACAGGGAAGTGGGACTGAACAGGTGACATAGGTGGGACTCATCCTGGGGAGATGGCAGGAGGAGCAGCACAGGTGCTGGCCCTGTCCTCAGCTTTCTTTATAGAGCCAAACCTCCTTGTCTTTCTTAATCATTTAAACCAGTCTGCATTCCTGACCACTACCTGCCCCAAGAAACAGAAAGAAGGAGGCTCCGGGAGGCTGGTCCCTGCCCTAGCAGGGGATGCTAGGAGGCCCTGCCTAGAGGCCCGCCTGGTCCACCCTTGGGCTCTTTCTGCTTGTTTTGTTCCCACTTCCCAAGTAGGATGCTGATTCTCCTCCCTTGTAATTAGCTCTGCTCCAGCGGGGGCCAGCCTAGTGGCGCCGAGGGGTTTTGTGATTGATTGTGCTAACTGCATCCCAGCCCTCTTTTCTAGAGAGGCTGCTTCTGCCAGGAGATAGGCAGCCTGGTAATTGGATGGCAGGAAATGCATTATAGGAAGGGCTACTCTCATCCTCTGCAAGGAGCCCTGGGGGAGTGTGTCTGTTGCATCCCCTATCCCCTTTAGAGAACCATCAGAGACCACAGACTTCTGCCCTAGGTCATTCCAGAAACTGGGCTGCAAGCCCATGTCCAGCCCAAGGTCGTCCACCCCCTGAGGTTACCCTGGCCTTTTTTCCTACTTTGGGATATCTTAACCCAACCCAAGCAGCTTCTCTCAGCTGGGAACCCTGGCCTGAGAGTGTGTGGAAGCCTTGGGGGATACATCCCAAACCCCTCTCTTTCTTGCCCATGCCTAATAACTTGATCCTGACCTTAAGCCGCAACCCAGGGCCTGAGTTCTTTTCACTCTCCTTCTTGGACTCAGTCCTGGCTTCTCAGTTCTAACTCTGCTCCCCATTGTGGACTATACCCCACTCTGTCACAGCTGCAGCCCTGCCTAGGTGGAGGTCTCTAAGTACCTGGGACCTGTGGGCAGAGGGTGGGTGGAGGGTGAGCACCTCCGATTGTCCTTTCCCCTCCGGGCAACCTTGCCTCAGCAAAGCTCCCAAAGCTCCCTGAGCCTGGAGTCACCCATAGGATGGTGCTGGCACTCGTAGGGCCAGATTCTGGGAAGAACTTAGGGTCTGTACAGCAACCAGACCACACCATGTTCAAGAACATTAAAAGTGGAAAATAAAGTTCAGCGTGATGTTTAGATACAAAGGCCAAAAATGACACATTGGCACAAGAAATCTCCAAAACACAGTTCTGGGTTAACCCTGTGGCTTTAGGTCTGTGGGATATTCCTGTGACCCCTTTAGACACTTAGCAAGTTCTTACAGGCTGGTGGCAACAGCAAAGGCTGGAGACACTGCTGCCTTAGGGGCTAATTTCTCTTTGAGTCAGGTCCTGGTCAGACTTCTTTAGGGTTCGAGGAACCACATCCCCTGTTGGGGTAGCCCAGATCCATCATGAGAGCCCACCCAGGCCCACCTAGGGCAGACCATCCCACCCATTTGAGGGACAAGGTGCCTCTTGCTTTTCCAGTTAGCATTCTTAGGATTGGGATGACTCTGTTCCAAGTTCCTTGGGACTTTGCTTTGGTAGAATTCCTTGAACATTTGTTTTGAATTTGTTAGGCTCCCTGAGACTTCTGGGTAAATGCTGAAAATCAGAGATTCTGCCATGTGAGGCAGTGCAATGGATTGAGCCCAGGCAAGGGTGTGAAACCCTGATGGTCCCAACTGGACAGCCAAGGTCCATGAATAAGGCACTGTCCTTCTGCAGGCCTCAGATGCACCTGTGAATATGAGGGGCTGACCTAGTGGATTTCTAAGTTTGCATCCAACTGGCTCCAAGAGTTTAGTTCATTTCCCAAGTGACAGGCTCATCATGAGCTGTTCCAGGGATTCGGGCTGATAATGGCTTTTTGCATCTGTGTAGTGCTCTACAAAGAGTTTTCACCTGCATTTTCTCATTTGATGCTCCAACATTACCATGAGGAGCTACTGTTATCATCATCTTAGAGATGAGGCTCAAAGAAGTGAATTAGCTAGAGAGGGTCTCACAGCTAAGAAGGGATGGACTTGGGACAAGGACCTGGGTCTTCTGACAGCTGCTGCTGTTCAGGCTGTGGTGTGCATGGAGTCTGTGAGAGTGACTGGCAGTCCTTCCTGCCCGTAGCAGCTGGACCTGGGCTGTGCAAAGAGGAGGATGGGGCCAGATGCCAGGGACCATCAGAGACCATCAGAGAGCTCCTGCCAACTCTCCAGGGCTCATACTCTCATGAGCGTAACCCAGGTAACAGGGATCAGACTCCCCTGAAGGCTGATCCCTATGGTTCACTGAGGCTGTTTCCCTGCAGGGATCTCAGTGTGGATGCTGGCTTGAGTCCTGCTCAGTTCCAGGTGCGGCCCATCCCTCAGCACTATCAGCATTACCTAGCCACTCCTCGAATGCACCACTTTCCCAGAAACTCCTCCTCCACACAGATGGTAAGTGAAAGAAGACGGACTCCCTTGCGCCTTTGCTCTATCCAAGGCGTTTTCTACCCAACAGGTCGTCCATGAAATCCGAAACTACCCTTACCCTCAGCTTCACTTCCTTGCTCTCCAGGGACTAAATCCCAGCAGACACACCTCCGCCGTACGGGAGAGCTATGAGGTATGTTGCTCTGTCTGGTACCAACTGGGTTGGAGCACACATGTGCACATTTTTCTCTTTCCAGGAGCTGCTGCAGCTCGAGGACAGGTTGGGTAATGTGACTCGGGGAGCTGTACAGAACACCATTGAGAGGTTCACCTTCCCCCACAAGTATAAGAAGGTGGGTCTGCCAGCAGGCCAGCCTGCATAGTCGTAATGAATACTACTCTCTCTGCTTCTCATAGCGAAGACCCCAGGATGGCAAGGGCAAGAAGGATGAGGGGGAGGAGTCAGACACAGATGAGAAATGCACAATTTGTCTGTCTATGCTGGAAGATGGAGAAGATGTGAGGTAGGAGACCGCCATTTTGATTCCCTCTCCCCCCGGGCCTCTGACTCTCCCTCCTCTCTTCCAGACGCCTACCCTGTATGCATCTCTTTCACCAACTGTGCGTGGACCAGTGGCTCGCCATGAGCAAGAAATGCCCCATCTGCCGAGTGGACATTGAGACACAACTGGGAGCCGACAGCTGAGGGAGGAATTAGCCAGTGGACACCCCATTTCCTTCACCAGGTCCCCCCACGGCCATAGCCCTTGCAGCCAAACTTTGCCTTCTGAGCCATTTGACGTAGAGGAAAAGCCTGCAAGCACATTTTGTGGAAAGAGGAGTTGGTGGTATCGGTGTCGAGGGAGAGGAGGGGGTTGGGGAGGACCCACCTCTCCAGAATGGCGACTGTCCCCATCCGCCTGGCTGAGCAGGAGAGAGGGAGCTGGCGGTGCCCAGCGCAAGGGCGGGAAGGAGGGGCCCAGGCTGCGGAGAACCCAGGTGGGATCCTGAAGGCACTAGCTGACAGACGGGCCCCTCAATCCTGTCCTCTGAAGGATTGTATATATACCTCTCGACCACGTAGGAACCATGTAGGGGTCTCTAGCTATTTCTGTGGATGGCAGCCGGAGCATGTTAGCTTAAGAAAAATGTTGTGTGTGGTGCTCTAGTCATCTTGTGGTGGACATGTCGCTATTACCGAATTCGCACCAAATATTTCTCATTGAGTTTCTTGTTTTGGTGCCTGACCGAACCAACGACAGCCCCAATCTTCCCGTCTTTATGAGAGAAAAGGAAAAAGGAATCAAAGGTGGAAGAAAAAAAAAGCCAAATTCTGTTTACGGTGAAAAAGGATTTTGTTTTTCACCCAATTTGGGAGGCGGGAGGGGGGGGTTCTCGTTTTATTTTTGTTTTTGTTTTTACCTTGGCTTTTGTTTTTCTCATGTTTACAGTGCACGGAGTGTGGAAGGGGGTCTAGGAGAGGGAGAGCTGGAAAAGGAGCTGATGGGGTCTTATCCTGGCCTCTGAGGGTTCAGCGGAGGTGAGGAAGGCAGCAGAGCTCCAGCAGGTGAAGGGAGAGTTCATCTAGGCGGGGCTCCCCAGGCCCAGGGCTCAACTTCATGGCCCCAGCTATATCCCCCCAGTTCCACACTAAACCAGGGAGGGCTCGGCCCTCAGCTACTGGTACCCAATGTGTTCCTGGGAGCCGAGAGACCCATGGTCACTCCAACTCCTTCCTTTAGGCTGTGCTCTTGCCTGTCACAAAGAGGCAACGTAGCCACTGCCTCCCTATGCAAAAAATTAACCAGATGATGCAGATAAGACAGCATAGGTGATGGCTGCTTGGTCTTGGCCACAGTGCTCTCAGCCAGCACTAAGGGCTGAGGTCAATACCGCAGACCTTGGGGAGGAAGCTGAGCATCCCCCGGGATGTCTCCAGTCCTGACACAGTCCCTCAGAGATGGCCCTGGCTCTGAGGTCACATCAGCTAGGTTTGGGAGGCCCCTCAGCTTGGTTTGGGAGTGCCCGTGTTCCTGGTCTCTGGCTGCTTCTCTGACTCTTTGATAACCTTGGGCAAGTCCCTTTCTTTCTCTGTGCCTCAGTTTCCTTCTCCTTTGAGGGGGGAGAGAGAACAGTGCAGCCCCATTTCCGGTCCTGCTACCTCACCTAGATGTTGTGAGGATTCATATTCTCTGTCCAGCGTGTTCTATGCTCTCTTCTGAGAACCTTGTGGGGTGTCGGGATGGGGGTGCTGGGAGACACAGACCTGATACAGTATGTCTTTCTGCACCACCTCACAATTTTCCTGAACCCCAAAGGGAGCAGAGAGATAAGAGGACAGAAGAATGGAGATGGGAAAATCCACCAAATTCCAACCCAAACCCAACTTTCTTTCTCCCTATGTGGAAGACACCAGATTAGCTGGAATTCTGCCACCTTCCTTTGTGCCCCACCCCCCACTGTTCCCTCATTTGCACTGCTCTGTAAGCCTCCCCCTCACCTCCATTCATAACCCAGTCTCAATGCCCTCGTATCAATAAGACCGGGGTAAGGGGGACAGGATACTTGTCACATATTTGAAGAAATTCCATACAGTGAAGGAAATTTGAGTCTGTATTGCTGCTACAAGGGTAAAACCAGGACCAATGGGTAAAAGTAACAGGCGGGCAGATTTTGGCTTGAGGAAGAGCTTCTAGCACGACTGGTTCATGCGGGAATAGCTGCTCTGGCCACCTGCAGGCAGAAAGTGGGGGAAGTGGCTCCTGGCAGGAGATTTCTCCCAGCACTAATATCCTGGTGTTCTATAAAATCTTTATTGAGTGCCTACCGGTGCAGGCGCTGGGAGAGACAATAGCTTTGAGGAGCTCACAATCTAGCTGAGGAGACAAGACACATCCAATGCTGCAAAAATGGTGAATAACCTGATTCAGGGTTAGCAGCAATGAGTATCACAGCGTCCAACTCAGTAGCTCCAGTGTATGAAAATGTCTCCAGGGCTAAAGGCTGGAGATCTCACCAGTGGGGAAAGTACATCTGAGTCAGGATTTTGGGGGAAAGCTAGTTACTGATAGCCACAGGAAGTTGAGACTTCTGCCCCATTCTCTCCAATGGCTGGGTGAAAACCAAGAATTCATCGGAAGATGGCTTTGGCCTGGAGGTAGCTAGGGTGGTCTAGGAAGCTCACTCCTCTCTTAGTCTCAGTCTTTCATTCTTTCTGCTGAGACTGGCCTGAAAGGCTGGCAAGTGGGAGGGAGTCAGTGGGGAGGCCAGGATAGAACTAGAGCTGGTGTCCCAGGTTCCAGTCTGGGCTCTTCACTGACAAAGTGGGCAACACTAGAAACTTCCCTTTGTCTCTCTGGGCCTTAGTTTCCTCAGTTACAACCTAAGGAGGTTGGATTGGATGCTTGCTAATTTCCTTCTGACACTCACACTCCCTAACATCAACACATCTTCAAGGCGGCAGAGCTGTGCGCCCACCCAGCTATTGAAAAGGACTTTCTGTGGGCACACACTCTGTTTCAGACTGGGCTGGGGGCACACGTGCTGGGTGAGACAGTGGGCCCTCGTCCCCTCCCCCCTCCCAATTCTCTGCCCCAGGCTAATATTAGGGACTGGGGAGGGGACCACCAGAGGGGAGAGGGAAGCTGCTTACTTTGGGGGTAGACCCTGAAGCCCCTCCTCCTTCCCCCACAGATGGGGACAGGAGGTGATGGGGTGCTCAGAACCCTGCAGCTCCCACTTCTTTAGCCGGGCAGCTGTTTGGGGGACAAGAGAGGGCCAGGGTCTGTGCTTCTGCTCCCGGCACTGGTCAGGGAGTCTGGGAAGAGTGGAGAAGAGGCAGGGTCAGGCCTCAGCATCTCACATCCACCACCTCCAGGAGGGGAGACCACTGGTAAGTCCTCCTCCTGCTCAACTCAAGGGACTCAGACCCTTTCTTGACTGAGACGCATGAGTGCCTTCTGGGGTGAGAGCAGCCCCAGGGTTTAAGTTGGGCGTCCTAGCAGCTGCAGCAGCTGTGCCGCCGCGGGTCCACCGAGGACGCCAATCAATCAACCCAACACCACAAGCTTGGTTGGGTGCAAGCAGAGGGTGAGCAGGGGCTGCCCCTCCACCTGGCCAGGACCCCCTTCGGCACCCAGTTGCCCTTGGCCACCACCTGTGGCAGGACTCAAGCTCCTCTTCTGCAAATGTTCCCAGCCTCCGTGCAAGTATTCTTAACTCTTTACGCCTAATGAACAAGCACAGTTTTTCAATGGTGAAGAAAAAAGCACCAGACTTTTTTTCTTTTTTTCCTAAAGAAATCCCCTAAGCCCCCCGCCTGTAGGCGGGACAAACACTCCCTGCGTGGGGCTGTAGCAACGTCTGTCAGGCCCCCTTGTGTTTCATCTCCTGCGCGCGTAGAGCAAATGCTAGAGCGATTTCAGCTGATAGAAAAACAAAAATGAAAAAAAAAACACAAAAAACAAAAAACATGGCACGTTGCTAGTTTACAGGGTTTTGTGAGTTTAAATGCCTTATATTTAACAATCATAATTTATGACTAACTTGTAGATATCGTGGGTTCTTATTTAATTATTTTTATAGTTGTTTTGCATTTTTAATTATAATTTATTTATTTAGAAAGGATACTAATTTTTTTTATTACTCCTATTACCTCATTTTGGCGTTGTTTCTGGGAGTGGAATGCTTTGCATGCATTGGTACGATGACAAACAACTACGAATACAAAAAAAAAATTTAAATAAAATTCTGCAAACTTTATTTCGTCCGAACTATCAGGGTGTGTGATTGCAAGCTGTCCTACCGTGGTGCTGGCCTCTTTGGATACATTCCATACGAAATGCAAACCTTTGATTCTGTATGCTGTGATCTAGTGAAAAACTCCAATATAGTGACTGTATTTAGCACATATATAAATATAATTTGCACTTGTCAGCAGACTGGGGTAATCCTTTCACTTGCTACACTTGGCACCCCCCCGCCCCCACCACAACCCTGCCTCTCCATCATGAACCTGCCTTTCCTCCTCCCTCGCTCCTCCCACAACCTCAGCCCACCCAGCCGGTATCCTCTGAGGAAAGTCTTGGGGCACTAGAGGCCACTGTCTCCACCTGGCCTCCAACTCCAGAATTGGAGCCCTCCAGACATTACAAGAGGAACATCAGAGAGCCAAAAAGCCTGACTTCTTAGAAGGAGCCCTGGACTGGGGAGCCGGGAGGCTCAGGTTTTCAAATCTGCTCCATGACAGACGTCCCAATGACCTTGAGCAAGTCCCTTGGCCCCTGAGTCTCAGTTTTCTGGGTGGGGTGAGTGAGGAGAACTGGGAGATCTTTAGGGTCCCTTAGATTCAAGTAGAATGTGACACAGATCCCGTGGGAAACCACTGTGCTGTGCTGTCTCACCTTCTGAGGAGAGAAGAAAGAGGGAGAAAAGGCAGGGCATGGTGGCTCACGCCTGTAATCCCAGCACTTTGTGAGGCCAAGGTGGGCAGATCACTTGAGATCAGGAGTTTGAGACCAGCCTGGCCAACATGGTGAAACCCTGTCTCTACTAAAAATACAAAAATTAGCTGGGCGTGGTGGTAGGCGTCTGTAATCCCAGCTACTCGGGAGGCTGAGGCAGGAGAATGGCTTGAACCCAGGAGACGGAGGTTGCAGTGAGCTGGGAGCGTGCACCACTGCACTCTAGCCTGGGTGATAAGAACAAAACTCAGTCCAAAAAAAAAAAAAAAAAAAAAGAGGGAAAGAGGGAGAAAGGATTGGGAGGAGAAAAGGAGAGCAAAGAAGAAGAGAAGAATAGAGAGAGTGAGCTGAGAATTTGAGCTTGCTCAGAGTTGACTTTCGGGAGGGTTTTTGTCCTATAATATGTGGCATCCTGTGGGTGACAGGGAGGTGAGTTAGGTGGACACGTATAGGACGTGCCCTTTCATAAGGCTTGGGCAGTCATTTGGCGAGTGAGCTGAAATCCATGTCTTGTTAGAGATAGGGATGGGGTAGGCAGAAAGGAGCTCCAAACTATGGGTTTGGGATTGGCACCCCTATCCTATCATCACCCAGAGTCTTCATTGTTGAGATGCTGCCCATGGAAAACAGATTGGGACATAGATTTTGGAATCAAGGTCTCTGCTCCTGGCATCTCCTCTGTGCGTCTCCCTCTGCCTTTGCTCCCTGGGGACTGTGGGCAGGAGGAGCTTCTTCGGAGGACCGGGAGTGGGCCTCCAGTCCCCCTGCCCCTGTAGAGGAATAATGAGGGAGGACATGGGGAAGTCACTGTCAAAGGCTGGCACAGCTGTGAGCCCAATGCCTCTGAGCGAAAAGGAGAGAGAGGGAGTTCACGCCCCTGAGAGTAGCCCCCTGAGCCGGCTGGGACCTGGACTGCCTGCTTTCCTCCTGCCTCTTCCCCTTTCCCTCCTTCACAGCTTATCCTCCTTCTTCCCTCTTTACATCACTGCCTTTACCTGGTGGGGATGAGGCCCCATGGGGAAGGTGCTGATGTGGAGGGAGGAAGTGGAGACCGAGATTCGCCATACTGCCCAGGGAGGCTGTGTGAGAACTGGGCTGTGTATGGTCCCTAAAGCCTCAACTCTGCCCCAGCTGGGCGATGGGTGCCCCTCTCTGGGCTTCCTGCCTAGCTTCCCCTTCTGCCTCCAGCCTGGAGCCTTGCTTTCCCTGGAGACAAGCCCGTGGAGTCCCCCACCACACTGGAGGGAGCACGACCACCACACTGCTGGGCCTGGCAGACACCACATCTTTGGCAGGGCTCCTGGACGGGCATGCCTTATGCTGCTCTGCAGGGTCAGAGTGGAAAGGGGCCCTTTGCCCTGGCTGGCCTGTGCCCTCACCCTTGAGCCCCTCCCCCCACTCCACCCCTGGCCTCGGATGCGGCTAATTTCTCAGCCATGGAGCCAGCTGCACCAGCCCTCGAGGGGGTAATTTTGTTGCCCCTGGCAAGTGAAAGGATTATCCTCAGTGTTGATTGTCCTTTTTTGTAATCCTCCTGCTGTTCTGTTCTGTTGTGCTGTGCAACATTTTGCTACATAGACTATTTTATAGCAGAAAGCTAGAAGAATATTTATTATGAATATTAAAGCAATAGTGCATCAATGAAAAGGCGGAGACATTAGGAATTGTGTAAATGCTTAGATTCACTTTTGGTGGATTTTTTGTACTTTATTTATAACTAATAAAAATGAACTGCATTGCTAACTACACCTTATGCCTGCTGGGTGTTTATTTTGGTGTG